GAGAGGGACATCTGTGGGCATCGCTACCATTCTGGGAACCGGAGGTGAAGTGGGGTTCATTCCCCTCTACTCCAATTGAGAGAGAACCAGGGTAAAGAGACCCTCCTATCCTCGTCCATGTTTAATTGTTTCTCTTCTCTCCAAATCTCTCATCCTCTACAGTGAGGGGAGGGTCTTTGTCTAGACTGAAGGATGGAGGGGGAAACCCTTACATTAAGAATCGTAACCGTAAGTCAGGGGACCCAATTATGGGCTGCTCATAACGGGAGGGAAAGAAACTTAAGGAAAAAATCGGCTCAAACCTTGTAACATCATAATGCTGCATATGCTTTTATTATTACATTGACATGAAAATCTGCAATTAAATTAAAAATTGTTCTGGAGAACTCTTGAAATCCTGAGACTATATCTGAGACCCCCTCTAGCTCAAGGAACACAGACTTAAGGGGAACGTAAAGGAAAATCTGGCAGAAACAAAAACACACACAAAATATGCCTATCATTATACTCTTCATGCCCAAATATTATGCTGAGAAGGTTATTACATTTCTTTGGTAAACATCTGAGAGTAATTAAACCTTTTATTACTCAGCAAAGGGAGATAAAGTACCTGAGTAAAAAGAGCAATAAAGTAGCCCACAAGGGACCTTGGCCCAGAGCTCTGATCCTGGAGAGGGCAGTTCCTTTCTCTGGGTCTCTGTTTTCTCATCAGTGGAATGAGGGATGGCACGTTTGATATTCAGTTTTGCTTCCAACTCCAGCCCGATGAGTGCCATGCTCTGGTGGAGACTTGGCACTAGTTGGGAATCTTTGATGTGTGGCAAGGTGGAGGGAAGGGTGGATGGCACCCGCTGATGTGTGGGACGGTGGGGTCTGTGTGAGGACCTAACTGGGGGGTTGCAGATGAGGCCTCCATGAAGGCCTTGGCTTTCTGGGGAAGGTGAGAATTGCCAGTGTCATGATTTTGTGTGCACGTCTACAGAATTCACAACTGAACCCAGCCAAAGTCCACTTGTCCCCGGAGTTTCACTGTTGAGAGGATTATAGCTGTTAGGAGGTGAATGTGCTATTCTGATTTTCGGAATGCAATCTCATTTTCACAGGGCCTCCGGGATTTGGCTCTGCCTTCAACTGGGGTGAGAGGGCTTAAATCCTCCTTCACCCAAAGTCCTGGAGGAGGCCTCCACACTCTCTGGCTCTCCCACACTCTCTGGCTCTCTGGTGTGTCTTTGATCAGCACACCCCAGGGCTCTGACCTGTTTCTGACCACCTGCTATGTGGATGAAGATACATCTGGGGCCAAGTGAGAAGACCCAGTAGCACCAGGTTTCGCCCCAAAGGAGAGAGGGAGACACGTGAGTGGTTTGGATTCCCTGGTGAAGGATGGTTAGGCACAGCGTTTCCTTGTCTTTGTTCCAGGGAGGATGGTGGATTTTCCAGGCTACAATCTGTCTGGTGCAGTCGCCTCCTTCCTATTCATCCTGCTGACAATGAAGCAGTCAGGTAGGATTCCCTTCTCCCTTTACTGTATAGTCTTCCTCGTTCCTCTTTTTCACTTATTTTATAGAAGACTTTAGAGTCATTGGCCCTGCTCATCCTATCCTGGCCGGGGTTGGGGAAGATGCCCTGTTAACCTGCCAGCTACTCCCCAAGAGGACCACAATGCACGTGGAGGTGAGGTGGTACCGCTCAGAGCCCAGCACACCTGTGTTTGTGCACAGGGATGGAGTGGAGGTGACTGAGATGCAGATGGAGGAGTACAGAGGCTGGGTAGAGTGGATAGAGAATGGCATTGCAAAGGGAAATGTGGCACTGAAGATACACAACATCCAGCCCTCCGACAATGGACAATACTGGTGCCATTTCCAGGATGGGAACTACTGTGGAGAAACAAGCTTGCTGCTCAAAGTAGCAGGTGAATATCTGGGGAAAGACACAGGGTCTCAACTGGGTGTCAGAGCTGTGGCTTCCCTCTGCAGGTCTGGGGTCTGCCCCTAGCATCCACATGGAGGGACCTGGGGAGAGTGGAGTCCAGCTTGTGTGCACTGCAAGGGGCTGGTTCCCAGAGCCCCAGGTGTATTGGGAAGACATCCGGGGAGAGAAGCTGCTGGCCGTGTCTGAGCATCGCATCCAAGATAAAGATGGCCTGTTCTATGCGGAAGCCACCCTGGTGGTCAGGAACGCCTCTGCAGAGTCTGTGTCCTGCTTGGTCCACAACCCCGTCCTCACTGAGGAGAAGGGGTCGGTCATCAGCCTCCCAGGTCAGTGCTCTGCCTCTAGGACCCACATGCTCTCCTTAATATGTTATTCTTGTTCTTTTTCCAGAGAAACTCCAGACTGAGCTGGGTAAGTACGAGGTGCTGGCACACACCTGTGGATTTCATTGTGTTTTGTCCACTCTATTTAACAGCTTCTTTAAAAGTGAATGGACCTTCCCAGCCCATCCTCGTCAGAGTGGGAGAAGATATACAGCTAACCTGTTACCTGTCCCCCAAGGCGAATGCACAGAGCATGGAGGTGAGGTGGGACCGATCCCACCGTTACCCTGCTGTGCATGTGTATATGGATGGGGACCATGTGGCTGGAGAGCAGATGGCAGAGTACAGAGGGAGGACTGTGCTGGTGAGTGACGCCATTGACGAGGGCAGACTGACCCTGCAGATACTCAGTGCCAGACCTTCGGACGACGGGCAGTACCGCTGCCTTTTTGAAAAAGATGATGTCTACCAGGAGGCCAGTTTGGATCTGAAGGTGGTAGGTAAGAATTCTAGATAGATATTTTGTATTCAAACTCCAGGCTTTGGTTGCTTTCTCTGCCCCAGGTCTGGGTTCTTCCCCACTGATCACTGTGGAGGGGCAAGAAGATGGAGAAATGCAGCTGATATGCTCTTCAGATGGGTGGTTCCCACAGCCCCACGTGCAGTGGAGGGACATGGAAGGAAAGACGATACCATCCTCTTCCCAGGCCCTGACTCAAGGCAGCCATGGGCTGTTCCACGTGCAGACATTGCTAAGGGTCACAAACATCTCCGCTGTGGACGTCACTTGTTCCATCAGCATCCCCTTTTTGGGCGAGGAGAAAATCGCAACTTTTTCTCTCTCAGGTTGGTGATTCCTTATGTTCCTTCAGGTTTGGAGTTTCACAGGATTCTTGGGTTTCTGTTTTAGAGTCCAGGATGACGTTTTTGTGGAAGACACTGCTTGTTTGGGGATTGCTTCTTGCTGTGGCTGTAGGCCTGCTCAGGAAGAGAAGGTGAAAGAGGTAAGTCAGGGAAACAGAAACAGCGGA